AGCAGGTCCCCCGGGAGACCCAGGCCAGGCTAAGCCTACAGGCACTGTGGTTCCCGGGCCCTGCCTGACCTGCCCTCTCTCCCGCCCTTCCCCAGCCATGGACCAGCTGGCCAAGACCACCCAGGAAACCATCGACAAGACTGCTAACCAGGCCTCTGACACCTTCTCTGGGATTGGGAAAAAATTCGGCCTCCTGAAATGACAGCAGGGAGACTTGGGTCGGCCTCCTGAAATGACAGCAGGGAGACTTGGGTGACCCCCCTTCCAGGCGCCATCTAGCACAGCCTGGCCCTGATCTCCGGGCAGCCACCACCTCCTCGGTCTGCCCCCTCATTAAAATTCACGTTCCCACCCTGTGTCCACTTCATGATTCCTCGCAAGCTGGGCCCAGTCCTCTCATCCCAAGAGCAGAGCCACCGTAGCCGGAGTCCTAGCCTCCCAAATTCGGAAATCCAATCCAACGGTCTCAGGAATGTTTTCCATCCCGCCACGCGCCTCCCGAAGCTCCCAGACCGGAGGCTCAGCCCCCATCTCGGTTAGTGCCCCTCTCCCGCCCGACTTTAGAGCCAGCCCCTGCCCCTTATTCCCTGCCCCAGGATCCCGGCCCCTCCTGGGAGCTGGGCTGGACTCGGTCCTCAGATCCTCGGAAGGCTCAGCTCTGGGCGGGGCAAGGGACCTTGCAAGTCGGGGGGGCCTCGGGAACTTCTCTCCGCCAGCTGCGACTGGAGGCTGGGAACAGGGGAGACGACCCAGGGCCACGGCCCCTCAGGACTTCAGGCGGCCGGAGGTTGTGGGGACGAAGCGGAGTCGGGAGCCGGGCTTCCGGCCCTCACTACCCCGTCTCGGCCCGCGGGTTGCCTGCGTGCCCGCCCCACCCAGCGGTGAGTCATGGGGCAGGGCCCGCGGGAAGCTTTGTTGAGTGGGGCGCTGCCGCCCGGCGGGGTCCCGCCCCGCCACTCCCCGGGGAGGGGCTTCGGGGCACGGGGCCGTGCACGTGAGAACGAAGCACGGTTGTGGGGGGGGCATGCACGTGCGCGCTCGCGTGCGGGAGACCCCTCCCTTCCACACCACTTCCTTTCGGGACAAACCGGTAACCTCCGGCCCTGGAAGGTTTTGTCTAGTGGGTTCCGGATGGACTGGTGTTCCCAGCACCCCCCCGGCACGTGTCCACGCGTGTGGCCCCGGTACGGTGTATGCCTTGCCAGTAGGTGACTCACCTGATGGATGACAGTGAGTTCTCATTTTCAGGTTTACCATGGAACCATCTCTGCAATGCAGCCCCTTCCACATTGCCCCAGCCCCATGGAGCTGGTGCTCCGGTGGCGCTGTGCAATTGCCTGTTCCTGTGTGCCTCTGCTCCCCCGACACTAGGAGCCCTGGAGGGCAGGGCCAGGTGGGACTTGCCTTTTGAACCATGTCTGGGACTAATGCTTAATTATAACTATATTTCTGTGTAGAATGCTTGTTAACCCTGTGAGGACAGCTTCACCAGAGGAGCCCTTGGGAGCTTATACTGCCCAGGCCTGTCTCCACCAGGTTCATGGAGCAAGTACAGCCCAGACTGGCTGAGGAGGAAGGATTGTGGCCACACTACACCTATTGGGTGTCAGTCAGTCCTCCAGAGATCAATTCTTCCATTAGCAATGCCACACATAATTCCTAATTCTCCAAATTCCAGTTCCCCATCTAGCCAAACACACAGTCACTAACATTACATTGTGGTTCCACTTACAAATGACTGCATTTTCAGGTGGAGGTGTTCCCTTAAACCATTTTCTCTGGATGGCGTTCCTTCCTCCCTCTTCTTCTTCATCCCCATTTTCAGTCCGTAGGATGAGCTTCTTTGTATGTAATCTCCCAAACGTCTACCGCTGGAGTTCTCAGCTTTGACCCCCATCAGACTACACATGAGGCAGGGTGCAGATTCTTCCACTTTCACCTCCTCTCCCCTTCTCTCCCTCCGCCGCCTTTTTAAAAAATGTTACTTGTCCCATTTCTACATTGTGAAAACACGTAGAGTTGCATTCCATTCCTCAGCCCTGAACCACACCTTTGTTTTTGTCTTGGATCTGCAATTGAAGATATTAAAAGCTGTTTGCCATTCCTTCTGCTGAATATTTTCTGCTATCTCTTGGT